CAAAAAATTAGCTGGGCGTGGTGGCGGGCGCCTGTAGTCCCAGCTACTCGGGATGCTGAGGCAGGAGAATGGCGTGAACCCGGGAGGCGGAGCTTGCAGTGAGCCAAGATCGCGCCACTGCACTCCAGCCTGGGCGACAAAGCGAGACTCTGTCTCAAAAAAAAAAAATTAGCAGCCTGGCGCCTTGGCTCATTACTGTATTCCCAACACTTTGGGAGGCCGCGGCGGTAGAATCACTTGAGCTCAGTAAAACACCTGACTCAACTAAAAAAAAAAAAAAAAAAAAAAAAAAAAGCCCGTCGCGACTGCACGCACCTGTGGTCCTAGCTACTTGGGTGGCTGAAGTAGGGGGATTGTTTGAGCCCGGGAGGTCGAGCCCTGATCATGACACTGCACTCCGGCCAGGGCGACAGAACGAGACCCTGAGAAAAAAGAAAAGAAAGAAAAAAAAAGATTAGCATAGTGACTTTCTCTTTGATGTAACCATAAATATTTAAAGACATCAGTGCCGGGCACATTGGGAACCTCAACAAAGTTGTTTCCGTTATCCATCTCCGACCAGAATTCAGGAAGAACTTTGCCTGTCTTGTTCCCGCTATAACCAATGACTCAACAAATGTTTGTGGAGTGAGTGGGTGACCCTCTCCTTTTACCAACGGTAAACAGCCCGCGGAAAGAAAAAGTGACTTAGCCAAAGTCTCTCCAGGCATTTGGGGCAGAGTCGGGACTAGCATAGTAGTATCCTGACTCTCGCAGGAGGGCTCGCTCCACTGTAGTTATTAATTCTCCTCTCCACACAACCAGGTCTAATCCGGCCAAAGTCTTCAATTCTTAAGCTAAGAAAAAAGGAAAATACATGTAAACTCTGTTTTGCGATAGACAAGAAAACAGAAGAATTAAAAATCCTCCTTCCGGGGTGCACCAGAATCCTCCCATCGCTCGGTCCTGTCACGTGACCACGCCTACTACACCAGCCACGTGAGCTTCTGAGCCGGCTTCCGCGCAGGCGCAGTGGATCTCTCTTGCGCCATTCCAAACATGGCGGCTCCACTAGGGGGTATGTTTTCTGGGCAGCCACCCGGTCCCCCTCAGGCCCCGCCGGGCCTTCCGGGCCAAGCTTCGCTTCTTCAGGCAGCTCCAGGCGCTCCTAGACCTTCCAGCAGTACTTTGGTGGACGAGTTGGAGTCATCTTTCGAGGTAATATAAGACATGGGCGTCTTTGTCCCTAGATTTTTTTCTTTCCTATGTTTTGATTACACAGGCTTGCTTTGCATCTCTGGTGAGTCAGGACTATGTCAATGGCACCGATCAGGAAGAAATTCGAACCGGTAAGCATTCCCTCTGTGTACACAATGTTCTGTATTTTAATAATTTTGTTCCTTTTTTTTTAAGGTGTTGATCAGTGTATCCAGAAGTTTCTGGATATTGCAAGACAGACAGAATGTTTTTTCTTACAAAAAAGATTGCAGTTATCTGTCCAGAAACCAGAGCAAGTTATCAAAGAGGTATGAACTCAGTTTTCTCCTCAGCTCTATAGGCTCTGACTTAGTCCATGACTTTCATCTGCAGGATGTGTCAGAACTAAGGAATGAATTACAGCGGAAAGATGCACTAGTCCAGAAGCACTTGACAAAGCTGAGGCATTGGCAGCAGGTGCTGGAGGACATCAACGTGCAGCACAAAAAGCCCGCCGACATCCCTCAGGGCTCCTTGGCCTACCTGGAGCAGGCATCTGCCAACATCCCTGCACCTCTGAAGCCAACGTGAGCAAAGGGCAGAGGCAGTTGGCCTATGAGTGGGCTGATGCGTGAGGTTGGCCACACATTCCTTCCTGTGGACTTGACATTTTGGAAGAACTCTTTGCCAGATAATGAGTTCATTTTAGTTTTATGCTCCCATTGAAAAATTTTCCACTATTTTTATAAGCTGTTAATTTCTTGAGTACTTTATAACATGTCTGTAGCTTGGATAAACCAAGTAAGTATTTTTTTTTTGTCTTTAGCAAAGTTTAGACTGTGAATATGATGACACAGATTCTTTTTTATGGTGGCTTTGCTTGTTTTAAATTTTTGCATGACTTTTCATCTTTTTATGTGTGTTTCCTGTAGTTTGATCCGAAGGAAAAGAGTATAGTAGCCTGAGAATCAGGAGATGGGAGTTTTAGTCGTAGGCCTTATGATAATTACCCCGCGGTGGTGTGTAGAAAAGTATGTAAATTTGCTCTGTTTTAAGACTTTGAACTACCTCAAGAAGAGGAATCTAATACAATATTTGTAATGTTTCCAGAGCTCTCAGAATGAGGATTTTTTTGTAAATAGGTCAGAAGACGATGGAACTGTCCTGGGTTAGTATAGTAATCTTACAGTAGGATCCTTAGGTTGATGCTGACTTCTGTTTGGGGTATGTTTATATTTTATGTGGTGTTTACTTTTTTTTTTTGACATAGAAGGATATAGTGGGAGCAGTGATACGCTAACATTCATTACATTCTGCAGTAATGAATCTGTTTAATGGGTCAGTCACTGTTTTCAGTAGCATGACAGTGGGGTCATAGGTGAGCTGTGAGGGGCTAAATCTTGCTCTGATTGTCTCTTTCTGTTTTGAGTTTTGTTTGCGTGTATCATTTTTGTTCTACATTTTGGGAGGGGAAACATTTTCCGTTAAGGAAGGTTGTTGCCAGTGGATTTGACTCCAAGGGACTAGAGTGTCGTGGTGGGGGTGGGGAGGGGCTGCAGGGTGATCATTGGCTACTGAGCCTCCACAGAGAGCATGTGGTGCCCTGCCTTTGGGAGGGTATTTTGCTCTCGTTAGTTTTGTGGGCAGCCTCAGATTCCCTGTTGAGTTGCTGTTAAGAAATGGAGATTTCTGGCTCTCATTGGGTAAGGTTTTCTGAGTTTTATATCTTATTAGATCACATCCCTTTACCCAGAACAAATGCTTCACTGTCTTCTGATTGGCAGTACTCCTGTGGCTTTGTGCCTTGACTCATTTTGTTGTCTTCAGCCTTGAAGGCCCCTTCCCACATGGACTGACATCCACTCATGTGCCTGATCCCTGAAGCCTCCCAGCACCCATTCAGTTGCATCCCCAGGGCACAGGACTTTGATCTCTTCTGTTGCCCTCGCTAGGTTCTCCCTGGTGGGTTAGTGCTTTGTATCTGTCTCTCTGCCCCTCACTAATTCTACACCCATGAGAATTAGACATTATTCTCCTTAAATATATAAGGACCATATAATCTGTATCTTTTTGGTGTGTGTATATGGTATCTGGCACATGGATCTCTGATTACCAGCCTGACATCAACAAATCCCCTCAGTTACAACGTATAGGTTAAACAAAGCTTTTAAAAGCTCATGTGGTATGACCTCAAGGTTGCTAACCTGGTCACTCATGGTAATTAGAAACTCTGATTGGCAGCTTTGTATTTCTTGACTAAAAACCTAAATAAACTGATTAGGTTTTAGGCGTTCTTTCAAAGAGGTTCTTGAGAAGATTGAGAACTATCCTATTTGGTGCTTAGTGAAAAGATTTTGAATTACTGTACGTACCAGTTGTTGCCATTTCTTTATTAAATTCAGAAGTTTTTTTGCCAAATAACAATTTTTCAATCTTCTCTGTTTGTAGACATCTTACTGGGTGATGAATAATCCTCTAAGAAACCCTCTGAGCTGCTAACTTTTTCAGGGAGAAAATCACAAGCCATCTTCTCAAGTTCCCCTAGAAACCTGTGGAATGCCCTCTGCCAAGCACTGCTCTGGTACTGGGGAGTGGAGTATTATGTCTTGGAAGAGACTCCTGCTGTGATTGTCCAGGGGTACGTTCTGGTCTGGCTTGGTGCTTGACCTTAGGTCTGCCCACAGGCTTCAGGCTTTCAACTTTGAAACAAACATCTGTGCCACACACATTTTGTAAATGATCCCATTCAGTCTTCTAGAAGCCTTATAACAGAATCAATATTGTTTTTCCCATTTTCACAGATGGATAATAAATCTGTAAAATAGGGATAAGACTAGGACCTATTCCCCAGGATTACTTCTGCAGATTAAAGGAGATGTTGAGGCCAGGTGCAGTGGCTCACGCCTGTAATCCCAGCACTTTGGGGGGCTGAGGCAGGAGAATCGCTTGAACCTGGGAGGCAGAGGTTGTGATGAGCCAAGATCGTGCCATTGCACTCCATCCTGGGCTACAAGAGTGAAACTCCGTCTCAAAAAAGAAAAAGGAGATGTTGAATGGGAAGTCAGCAAGGGTGCTAGAATGTAGCAAGTATTCTTCAGGTGTTAGTGATTTCTGTTGTTCGGGAAGAGGAGGGTTATGGAGGAAGAGTATGGGATTTAGGTGGGTTAAGTGATTTGCCCAAAGTCAAGAGGTTAGTCTTTAACCTTTGGCAGAAGCAGGATTTGAAGTGAGTTTTCACACCCCTCTTCCCTGGTCAGTGTGTTGATAACAGCCCACCCACCTGTGGTTCCAGGGTGTTCTTAAGAAGCCAAGGTTGTCTTGGGTGTGGTAGCTCTTTGAAAGGTAGAAAGTTCCACCAAGAAGGCCTTTTTTCTTGAATACTGCTTAGCTTCCTTGTCAGGCTCCAAGATGCAGATTGCCTGTGGGCTATCTCTCTCCACAGATAAACCTACTCACATCTTCAGGACAGCCTTTTTTTTTTGAGACAGGAGTCTTGCTCTGTTGCCCAGGCTGTAGTGCAGTGGCACAACGGGGTCCCACAGGCAAGTGCTGGGGAAAGGCCCACCCAGCCATCAGGTAGCCTGTGTGTTCTACAAACAGCAGCTGGCAGCACTGTCTCCTGCCGGACATTCCTGCCACCCGACATCAAAGCTGGTGGGTGACCTTTTCAGCCATTTGACATTCCTCCCAGAAGAACCTCTGCCTCCCAGAGGTTTAAGCAGTTCTCCTGCCTCAGCCTCCCAAGTAGCTGGGCTATTTTTTTTTTTTTTTTTTTGAGATGGAGTCTTGCTCTGTCGCCCGGTTAGAGTGCAGTGGTGCAATCTCGGCTCACTGCAACCTCTGCCTCCCGGGTTCAAGTAATTTTCCTACGTCAGCCTCCCGAGTAGCTGTCAGGTGCACACCACTACACCCAGATAATTTTGTATTTTTAGTAGAGATGGGGTTTCACCATGTTGGTCAGGATGGTCTCAATCTGACCTCGTGATCCGCCTGCCTCTGCCTCCCAAAGGGCTGGGATTACAGGCATGAGCCACCGCGCCCAGCCTTAATTTTTGTATTTTTAATGGAGATGGGGTTTTGCCATGTTGGCCAGGCTGGTCTTGAACTCCTGACCTCAAGTGATCTGTCCGCCTCAGCCTCCCAAAGTACTGAGATTACAGGCATGAGCCACCGTGCCCAGCCCATCTTCATCTTCTTTACTTGAACTTAATTCTTTTTCATGCATCTTCCCTTCTTTCCTCTTTTCTCCTCCACCCAAATGTCTTAACTGTTAACATTCCCAGGTGTTTGGTCCTGGGCCTCTGGAGGTTGTGAAGGAGCACTGCTCAGTCCTCCCTTCAAGAAAGCAGCTTCAAGGAGTTCAATTACAAAAGCTCCTGGCATTGGGGACCTGCCGCCATGTTCCTGCCCAGGGCATGCTGGTCCTGGCTGTCACCAAGCACAGTGGAGGTCAGGTGCTAGGCCATTTCTGCCCGACACAGGCCTCCTCTAATGAGCAGTCTGAGGCCAGGCACAGGAGGCTGAGGCAGGAGAATCGCTTGAACCCAGGAGGTGGACGTTGCAGTGAGCCGAGATCGAGCCACTGCACTCCAGCCTGGGTGACAGAGTAAGACTTCGTCTCAAAAAATAAAAAATAAAAAAATACTGAGCAGTCTGCTTGGGCGCTTCCATCAGCCTGGCCATGACATCTTTGGAGCTGTCCTGCCCTCTTTTGCCCCGGTGTTCCTTGGCCCACCTGTCAGACCTACATCATAGGCTCTTCCTGTCTTCTGTTTCCTCTCCCCTTTCTCTAACATAGGTGTTTCTCCTGAGAAAGAAAAAAACCACCTGTCCCTGACATTCAGAAGCTGACAACACTGTTCGGTCATGCCATTCTCCTGTTGGACATAAACAGTCTCTGAATGCCAACCCCAAAGTTGCTCTCAGGCCATGATAAAATAAACCACTTAATAATTTTGTCTAAGCACGTACAAAGAAAATTCAAGGTCAGTTTACCACTCACAAAATACCAAACATCCTTCTGCTGGTTAAAACGAGTGACAGCTGCCGTGTGTGTGTGTGTGTGTGTGTGTGTGTGTGTGTGTATGTGTATATGCGTATATATGTGTATGTATGTGTGTATATATATATGTGTGTGTGTATATATATATATGCAATTATACCTTTATCCCTACTCTAGTCCACCTTCCTATAAATAAGATGTATTGAGATGCTCAGTGCCCCCATTCTGACAGCATCCAATCGAGTGAATCCTCACTTCCTTGAAATCACCCAACCAGGGCCAGAATCCTAAAAGAGGTTCTTTGTGACACCCTCTGTCTGAGAAGTCCTATGGTTCTCTGTGATGAATAGACCCAACTTGTTCAAATACAGGCATTTCTGGTGGGCTTTGGCTGAAGGCATTCACACCCCCCAGTGAATGTCTTGCACTTCTAATTGTGTCTCGGGGCATGCCTGGTGGAGGACCTGACTGAGACAATTGTGACTGGATGTGGTCTGAGAGCAGGCAGTAGGATGAGGCTTGGGGACTGGCTCACTCACTGCCCAACTGGTAGCAAAACCCATCTGGAGCAGCGTGTGAGGTATGGACACTCACTCACACGAGGGGGTGGCCCAGTTGCTGAGGATTCCACCAGTGGTACCCTGGGAAAATATCCCTGTGGAGGGGAATGGGAGGAGTCAAACTGTGGAAGATAAGAGGAGTACTGCACACAAGGACAGTAGAGTGTCTGTTCCCTGCAGAGGGATAGTGAGGAACTGATGAGGTGACTGTGAGTGCCCGGGGCCTCTGTCGTTATCTTGGAGGATCACTTTGAGGTCAGGAGTTCATGACCAGCCTGGCCAACATGGTGAAACCCTGTCTCTACTAAAAATACATTAATTAGCATGGTGGCGGGTGCCTGTAGTCCCAGCTACTCGGGAGGCTGAGGCAGGAGAATCGCTTGAACCCGGGAGGCCGAGGTTGCAGTGAGCTGAGATGGCGCCACTGCACCCCAGCTTGGGTGACAGAGCAAGACTCCGTCTCAAAAACAAACACACAGTACTGCATCCTGGGGGTGGAGGTGAGGTGACGGTAGAGATCAGTGCTACCCTTGGAAATCTGACAGATACAGTAAGATGGTCCCTATCATAGTTCCATTTAATTTGCCAGCCTCATCTGCAGAATCCAGATGGATCCTGGAGAAAAATTAACCAAGTAGCCTCAATCACAAATGTTGGGTTGGATATTACATCAGTGTTAGAGCAGTTAAGGGCTCAGGTATGTGGTGTGCAGCCATTGACTGGGTGAATCCATTTTTACCTACCCCAATTACAAAACAGTTTGCTTTCATGTGGAACAGATAGTATTCCTTTCAGTTTTGCTGCAGGAACATATTAACTCTTCCACCCCTGTCATAATACAGCCTGAAGAGATTTACCATTAAATACTGTTTTTTTCTCTCTCTTAACTTAATCCCGAATTGGATAATTTCTCTTCATCTTCACTGTCACCTCTACGCCATCACTGTCATCTCTAGACCGCTCTGCTGTTGAGAGATTGATGGAATCATTATGCAAACTAAAATAGAATGTTTTATCTATCAAATTGTATTTCTTTGTCAATAGTGTTAGGGCACAGTAGGTTCATTTACTGCTGGTAAGGGTGTAAATTGTTAGAAACTTTCTGAATGGCAGTTTGGTAATAACAAACAAAAAGCTTAAGTTTGTGTCCTTAAATGCCTTACTTCAATACCCAAGGCATATGGCCTCAATAAAAAATTATGGAAGCATGCAAAGATTTTGTTAACAAAGATATAATCATTGCAGGGTAGAATTTAGAAATTTAAGACTGAAAGATCTTTTCAGTCACCTGCAGCAAGAAAGGAGTCAAAACCTATGTACGATCTCAACTAGTAAAATTTTCTCCTTGCCCAGGGATCATGCTGAGTTTAAGGACAGAAATGCAAAGTGCAGCCTGGGAAAGTGTTTCAACACACAAAAATAGAACCACCTGTATGTAGTCTTTTTGAAAGCACAAAATAAAGAGCAGTCCTACAGGGTTCACTGCTATGTCCTGAATGTTGATGTCCCTTCCAAAATTCATATGTTGGAACCTAATGTCAATGTAATAGTATTAAGAGGTGGGGCTTTTGGGAAGCAATGGAGTCATGAGGGCTTCACCCTCATGAGTAGGATAAGTACCCTTACAAAAGAGGCTCAGGGAGGCGCTCTTGCCTCTTCCACCATGTAAGGACACGTAGCAGGCACCCATTTCTGAAGAATGGGCCCTCCCCAGACTCCATATCTGCTGGTGCCTTGATCTTGGACTTAGCCTCTAGGACTGTGAGTGACATATTTCTATTGTTTATAAATTATCCAGTATAAGTAAGATATTTTGTTAGAGCAGCCTGAACGAACTAAGACACTCTAAGCGGGAAACTCACAAAAAATATTTGGTAGTGAAAAACAGTATGGTGTGTTAATGTATGGTGACAAGTGTTTGTTTGCATTTAAAAATGCATTGGAGCCTCGTTTTGATTAGGCAGTAAATTTACCTTTAATACGTAAGTTTGACAGTTATATGTAATCAGCTTTTTTTTTTTTAAGATGGTGTGATTGAGGTTAATGTGAACTGAACTTTCTATTTCTAAGCTGTCTTCATCTAATTTTACCTTTCTGTGGAAAATCAATACAAGTCAACCATTTTTATTGCCCAGTTATTCAAAGTTTTATTCAAAGAGCAAAGATTTGACAATGCATAGAATTAACATTGGTTTGTGGGCCACCTTCTGGGCCAGCACCAAAGACTGAAAAAATATTTTGCCCCCTAAAAGTTGTTATTGAGTCTTGTCAAATCACATTGCTCTGTCAGAAGGTAAGACAAATCAGTGTGGACTGAGAGCAAGGTCAGCACCGTGAACAGCCATTGCGGTTCCTTTAACCCACTGGGAATTCATGCAGTGAAGAAGCAACACACCATGAGGCAAATGGCTCAAACCCAAAGACCAGAGGTTCAGGGGATATATATATATATTTTTTTAATCTGTAGAGATGGGATCTCACTATCTTGCCCAGGCTGGTCTCGAACTCTTGGGCTCATGCTGTCCTACCTCAGACTTCCAAGTAGCTGGGTTTTCTTTGGGCTAATTATTTTTTTGTAGAGATGGAGGTCTCGCTGTGTTGCCCAGGCTGGTCTCAAATTCCTGGCCTCAAGCTCTCCTCCCATCTCAGCCTCCCAAAGTGTTGGGATTACAGGCATGAGCCATGTGCCCAGTCTAGAAGATCTTTGACTTCAAAGAACAGATAATCTAGAGACCTTCACAAGTGATCATGTTGGCACTATGGTCATTACACTGAGACCTATAACTGGGCTAGGATTGGTTATTTACAGAAAAACCTTGTGGTACTTAATTCCAATTCATGTTAATTTATGTTATCTTGCTTAATCCTTGCAAAGCCCTTTTAGAGGTGGGTGTTATCCCATCTATAATCTGCTGCTTGTCTTAGACCAAGGAAGTGAAAGTATTCAGTCCAAGCATGCTACCATCCATTTCTGGTAGGTTTGGTTTGTTTTTAGTTGGCTTTCCTGTTTAACTGTTATTTGTCTTCCTATTGAGGTTAGATGTGCATTTTGGAATTGCATCATTTTACATAGAAACAGCTTTCCAGTGGAGTTGACTAGCATCCTAAGGACAAGTACAACCACTTTTGAAATAGATCATGGAAATCACAAAGTCTGATGTTCCACAAAATGGAGTATGATGTTATGGACACTAGAAATACAAGGTATGGGTCATTAGTAACGCTAATAACATTTTCCTATAGATGACTTTTAATAACACTGGTTTAATGTCAATTTTTTTTTTTTTTTTTTTTTTTTTTTTTTTTTTTTTTTTTTTTGGAGACAGGGTCTCCCTCTGTCACCCAGGCTGGTTGGAATGCAGGAGTTCGAACTTGGCTCACTGCAACCTCTGCCTCCTAGGTTCAAGTGATCCTCCCGCCTCAGTCCCCCAAGTACCTGGGACCACAGGCACACGCCACCATGCCTGGCTAATTTTTGTATATTTTGTAGAGATGGGGTTTCACCATATTGGCCAGGCTGGTCTCAAATTCCTGGACTCAAGCAGTCCATCTGCCTCAGCCTCCCAAAGTGATGGGATTACAGGCGTGAGCTGCTGTGCCTGGCAGAACAGTATGAAGTGTTAACGCCAAAATTTGTTTTAGCTATCATATATAAATCATAAGCATATTATTTGGTTGGTTGGTGTTAGTTCATTCCTTCAATCGGATGATTTAAAATAAATGTTTTTCAAGTATCCTCTGTGATGTATCCCAAAGGTTAGCTTAGAAAGAAAAGTACTTGGTGAACCATTCCTGGTGCGGAGAGCCCTGTTTCTGCTGGACTTCTTTGGCTTGGGCCGTTTCACCATCTGGGGTCCTAAAAGCAAAAAAAGGTTTTTTTATATGGTTTTGAAAACTATGCAAGAAGCAGCTTAATACCCACCATCTTTTCAGGGAAAGATAACTGCTTGTTTACTCTTCAAAAACACCCAAATGGGACTGGCCAACATTAGTAGTGGGAAACAAATTGTAAAGGATGGGGCTGGGGAGGGAGTACCTAATCCTCATTTGGAAAACAGAAGGTTCACCATTGTTTGGTTCTCCATTGTTCCTTTGAGACTTAGTGGTTGTAGCTCTAATAATGCAGGATTAACCAAACCTACAGATCAAGAGACTTTGTTTTTATTTTTTGTGACAGAGTCTCCCTCTGTCACCCAGGCTGGAGTGCAGTGGCATGATCTCGGCTCACTGCAACCTCCAGCCTCCTGCGTTCAAGCGATCATTGTGCCTCAGCCTCCCGGGGAGCTGGAATTACAGGCGCATACCACCACACCTGGCTAATTTTTGTATTTTTTGTAGAGATGGGTTTCACCATGTTGCCCAGGCTGGTCTCGAACTCCTGACCTTAGGTGATCCACCCACCTCCATCTCCCAAAGTGCTGGGATTACAGGCGTGAGCCACCAAGCCCGGCCCGATTAAGAGACTTTAGAATTCCAAGGTGATAGAGTAAATCTTGAGGAATAATGTTAGTAATAATACTGAAACTATATTGAAGATTTTTGTGCCAAGTCCTGTGCTAAGCACATCCTATGGATTAATTCCTTTAGTCTCACGTCAGTCTGATGAGATAGGTGCTGTATTATCTTAATTTTAAAGGCAAGGTATATGGAGACCTGGAGAGGTCAAGTGACCTGTCCAAGGCCACAGAGCTAAGAATGAGGAAGACTGTAATTTGAATTCAGACCTCCAGGCCAGATGGAGTCCACCTTTTGTATAACCCATGCTGAAGTTTTCAGGTAAGTGATTCAGTGTCCCTTGTCTAATCATCCATGAAAAAAGGCCTTCTGGAATTTGGTACCAGGTGCTAGAAAGAATCCTACTTCCCCTCTTATCTACAGGGAAATAGAATAAGGGCCCCTGTCCCCAACATCCCCCAAACCTTGTGGCAGTTTTTGCATCTGTAGACTGGTTGGGTTTGTAGGTCCGGCCACAGCTGGGGCTTGGGTCCAAGCTGGGTGATGTAGTTATTGGAGGGGCATTAATCCTGGAACTCAGATCGCCACTCAGAAAGTTCTTTGCATAGGAGGCGAGGTTCGGCACGCTGACCACGCGGCTGGGCACGTCCTCCACCTTCTTTTTCTGTTTGTATTAATGGACAGGTTAGTGCAATGCAATGCAAAAAACAAAATAAAGCATTATTGTAAAAGCAAATAATGCTCACCCAATCAAAATTGTATCGGAGAAGAAGCAACAATTTCATTTATACACTTACATGCTATTTTTTAAAGCACTTTTCCCTCCAATCTTCATTTTGTATTATAAATAAATATGTATGTTCACAACCTCTTAACCAAAACTTCTGGAGATGGATGTGTTTTGCAACTCAAT